GAGCCCCTTTTCTCTGGAAGAAAGTGGTCTAGCCAGAGGGAGGGCAGGTAAGCAGAGTGACCACTGCCAATGCCACTGCACCCCAGTGTAAGTCATTAAAACATGCAGAAGGCCTGGCTGGGCTCTTGCCCCTGGGCATCCCAGCCGTCACGTGAAACTGGCTGTGTCCAGAGCCTACACCTGAGTCGCCCTCCACAGTTGGCTCTGAAAGCTTCCTGATGGCCCGAGGTATGTTCTAAATGGGGTGATAAAAGAGAGGTATAAATGGTGGTCGGCTCCACCAGCCTTCATTTGCAGTTCAATTTTCAGAAAAGTAGAGGTAGGGAAGGCCGGGAGGTGCAGCAAACAAGCGTGTCCTGGAAGTAGCGCAGCTTCAGCGTCATTTTCTGTAAAGGGAGCAGCCAGCACATGCTGGTTCATAGGGCGGACATCTTGGTGGGTTTCAATTCAATGAGAGGAAGTCTGGGTGTCCCTCCAAGAGTGATTAGAAAGAAGGATGACTCACCTTCCCCAGGTGGACAGCCACTCCTCTCTGCCTTCACCTGTCCCGGCCACCTGAAAATCTGCCCCTCCTAACAGGAGACAGGGAGGGAGGGGCTGCCAGGCCCAGGAAGCTCCTGTATTGGAGGCGCCAGGGCCCCCAGGCCTCGCCTCCTCCCGCCCACTGCCGGCCCCGCCCCCTGTTCCCGCCCACCCGCTTCCCCGGCCAGACCTGCAGACCCAGGCGCCGCAGTGTCTACACCCGCAAAAACGCCCGCTTTGACTTAGAGCCCTCCGCATATCCTTCCCCTGGCTGGGGCAGCCAAGGCGCGGAGGACAGCTCCGAGGCCAGATGTTTACTGCGCAGATGCCCGACTTTACACCGGGGTCCGGGCTGTGCCGGGCGCTGGGGGAAGCGCCCACCTTCCAGGTGGGACCGCGGGAAGGGTGGGGGAGGGGCAGGCTGGCGGTGGTGGGGCCTTTGTGCTCCACCGGGTGAGCGCACAAAGGCCTGGTGGAAGGCAGGGATCCTGGGCGGCCGGGCAGAGGCCAAGTGGGCACCGGATAGCGCCAGCCCCGCCCAGGTGAGCGCTGAGGTGGGATTGGAAGAGGGTGGCTAGGAGGGGCCCTACTTTCTACCCACTCCTAGCCCCCTTTCTCAGGACACCGCCTTTCTTCCCACCCTCCTCCCTGCCCACCTCCTCCAGGCAGGCTTATACCCCAGCTGATGCTTTTGGGCAACATATCCTGTCCCTGAGAGTTTAGAGGTCATCTGTTCGCACCCCCTTTCACTCTGGAACCCTGAAACCAGTTACCTAACCTCTCTGTGCCTTATTTTTCACATTTATAAAATGGGGGTTCCAACAGGAACTCATTCTTAGGGAAGCTGTGGGGATTAAAGGAGAATGCGGTTCTGCTGCAACCACATGGGGATAGCCAGTGTTCCCTGTCTGTTGCCTTTTTAAATTGGGGAATGGGTATAATATAGCATTTATATCATGGGGCTGTTGAGAGGATTAAACAAGCGTGGAAAGCTTTCAGAAAAGTAAGCAGGTGGTCAGTATGGGTGGGACATGGTCTCACAGCCAGGTCTGTCTGACTCCAGGCCCAGTGCTTCCTCCCAGGAGTCAGGTACGTGATGCCAGGGGTTAGAGTGGCCTAGAACCGTTTCATTCCCTCTTCCCTCCACTAACAGAGAGCGAAATCATGGAGCCTTCCAAGACCTTCATGAGAAACCTGCCAATCACACCAGGCTATAGCGGTAAGTGTGGACGTACCCTGCAGCTGTGCCTGCTGAAGGCTGTGATTCCATTCGGCTCTTGCAGGCTTTGTGCCATTCCTCAGCTGCCAAGGAATGTCCAAGGAGGATGACATGAACCACTGTGTGAAAACCTTCCAGGAGAAAACACAGCGCTATAAAGAACAGCTGCGGGAATTGTGCTGCGCAGTGGCCACTGCCCCGAAACTGAAACCTGTCAACTCCGAGGAGACGGTCCTGCAGGCCCTGCACCAGTACAATCTGCAGTACCACCCCCTGATCCTGGGTAGCAGCGCCCTGAAACCATTTCCCCTCACCTGCTTTCTCTGTGCCATGGTGTCTTTTTACAGAATGCAAATATGTAAAGAAACCTCTCCAGGAGCCCCCGATCCCTGGCTGGGCAGGCTACCTGCCGAGAGCCAAGGTCACTGAATTTGGCTGTGGCACGAGATACACTGTCATGGCCAAAAACTGCTACAAGGACTTCCTGGAGATCACGGAGAGGGCCAAGAAGGCACATCTGAAACCATATGAAGAGTGAGTCTGGCTTGGGTCCGTACCCCAGGCACCCATAACTTTGTGACTTCTATTCTTGTTTTAGAATATATGGAGTTAGCTCCACAAAAACTTCTGCTCCGTCTCCAAAAGTTTTGCAGCATGAAGAGCTGCTGCCAAAATATCCCGATTTTTCTATTCCAGGTGAGGAGAAATGTCTCTTTCCTTCCTACTACCGTAACACTGGATAACATCATCTTGCCACCAGCAGGCACCCTGACCTCCCTCAGCAACCACCCGTATGCAGAAGAAATAACAGCTCCTGGGACAATGAGACCGTTGTCATCCACTCAGAAATGTGCAGAGCCACACGAGGCAGCAAGCTGGGCCTCGGAGGTTTTTTCCAAGGCAAGAATTTTCACCTGGACATGCTGGGCTCCCATGATTCCATGGGTAGAAGTCAGAAGGTCAGAGAACTTTGATGAGAAAAAAAGTTACATCATTGTTTTCACTAACCTCCAGGCGAAATTTAGTATTTCCTTCCTTGATGAATGCAGGCAACAAACCACTGCAGGACCTGTCACCTTGGCCTGAGAGCAGTCACAGATGTTTTTGTATCACGTGGCTCTGGCTGCAAACAGCTGGAATGATGTTAAAGCTCATCTCTGTAATCATGGTGGTTATTACAGTGACTATATCTACTCTCTCACATAGTGTTATTCAATATAAGAATAAAGAAATGGCTGTTTTATAAATTTGTTCTTTTTAATATTTTGATAATATTTCA